GTGGGCATCACTAGAGAGCAATGACTGTATTCCCTAAAGAGAAAGTGCGAGAGCGGCAGTACAGACCAAGGCAGAGGTGGCTGAGGAGATTGTTCCGGTCAGCAATGTAGAATTCCTGCCCCTGTGTTCTGTGACCCCAACAGAGGGAGCCAGCACCCACTGTGCACCTCCCACACAGCCCACACTGCACAAGGCATTTAGACAGTGCCTTAAATTCACTCCATCAATACTGTGAGAGCCCCACTGGCTTCCCCTTTGGGGTTTTAGACATTTAGGGTATTCACTGAATACTTTACGTTGAAGTGTTTTTCTATAACATTAGAACCAGGTTCAACTTAAAAAAAAAAAAAAAGCTCTTAGCCATATGTAGAAAACTGTTCATCCGTGTGAGTTCTAGGTGAAGTATGGTGGGAAAGCTGGGTCTCTAAAGCAGACATTCTTATTTTTTGTTTTGTTGTTTTTTTAAATTATACTTTAAGTTTTAGGGTACATGTGCACAACGTGCAGGTTTGTTACAAAAGTAGACGTTATTTTTAAAAGATGCTTTTATGCCCAAGACTTCTGAAACACAGAGTGCTCTGAATATACAGAATGACAGCTGAAGAGCCCAAACCTGAAATTTCCTTCCTTATATAGATAGTCCGAGCTTTACTTGATCTCTCTTCCTCTATAAAAATGGAAGCCATACTGTAAGGATGAAGATGATGTATATTTGTCAAATTCATGATTGCATTATGAGCTTACTAAGTTTGCAGCACTGTTCTGGGTGTTGCATAATCAGAAGTGACCTTACATTCTTAAGGGGGAGATACACAATATGCATAGAAGCATGTAAACAAAAAGAGTACAGATGGTACCAATGCCATGAGAGGTACGATAGAGAGGACGTGACCTGGCCCTTACCTAGTGAATACTTGTCTCCATAATTGTTAGCTGCTGCTACTACTATTGTGGTTGCTGAATGCCCTGCTGGGGTAAGAAGGTCCCTTGATTAAATCTAGTGAAGACCTTCTGATACCAGTGCTTTCTTTTTTTTTTTTTTTTTTTGAGACAGAGTCTCACTCTTGTCGCCCAGGCTGGAGTGCAATGGCGCGATCTCGGCTCCCTGCAACCTCCATCTCCCGGGTTCAAGCGATTCTCCTGCCTCAGCCTCCCGAGTAGCTAGGATTATAGGCACCCGCTACCACGCCCAGCTAATTTTTGTATCTTTAGTAGAGATGAGGTTTCACCCTGTTGGCCAGGCTGGTCTCAAACTCCTGACCTCAGGCGATCCTCCCGCCCCCGCTTCCCAAAGTGCTGGGATTACAGGCGTGAGCCACCGCACCCGACCAGTCCTGTGCTTTCTGATACAATATCATCCCCCTTCTTTGCCTCACCATCTCCCATGGGCATGATCAGTTAACAATTGCTGGAAAAATCAACTTTACCTGAACATTTAGGAAGCTATTTGGGATGTCCAGTGTTTTTCTTCCTCTTGAAAAACACTAACGCAGGTCTGCATTTATTAGGGGAGTGGGGATCATCATCTGTCTCTTCTGCCGCTTTGCTCTAAAGGAACTCAAGAGCCCATAAGCATTTTCCCTGAAAAGGTCATCATTTCCAAAGAAATGAGAGCTCATTTAAAGTTTCTAGGTATGAAAATCCTAGGTTCTTGCCCTTCTCCTTCCACTTCTTGGTGGCAGTGGGTAGGGAATCAAACATCAGATGACCTTCTTCCTCTCTGGTTTCTCCCCACCGCTGTATCAGACCAGGAAGGTGAAAGAGGGTCATGCTGACTCTCCTAACTCCCATCCCTCTGCCACGCCTCCCCTCCACTGCAGCACTGGCATGGTTACCTGTGAAGCAACTGCCAAAGACAACATGGGCAGCCTTTGTGTCTGGGTAGCCCAGTTCACAATGGCGGTTAATGGAAGTTCCTGTTCAGACGCCCTCCAACTCCCCAGAGGGCGTGGGCATCTCCTCTTATGTAAAGGGGAAATCTTAGGAAATTTTTAATTTTTCCTTTAATCAGTCAGCAAGGTCATAAGAGGCTTTGTAAGTATTCATTAGAAGTGGAAAGCAGGCCGGGCGTGGTGGCTCACACCTGCAATGACAGCATTTTGGGAGGCCAAGGCAGGCGGATCACCTGAGGTCAGGAGTTTGAGACCAGCCTGGCAAACATGGTGAAACCCCATCTCTACTAAAAATACAAAAATTAGCCAGGTGTGGTGGTGCGCCTGTAGTCCCAGCTACTCAGGGAGGCTGAGACAGGAGAATTGCTTGAACCTGGGAGGCAGAGGTTGCAGTGAGCCGAGATGGCGCCACTGCACTCCAGCCTGGGTGACAGAGCAAGAGTCCGTCTCAAAAAAAAAAAAAAAGAAGAAGTGGAAAGCAAAATTTCTAGTGAACATACCATAGAAATTTATAGCAGATCTACTGTGTGTCAAGTTTTGTTCTGAACAGGTGGAGAGGAGGGCACAGAAATGAACAGGCAATGAACAAGGAGCCTGGAACTCTTGGTGAATCGAGGTGTGCATGAGAGACAGGCAAATGAATAAGCATACTGTAAATCAAGGCCAGAGAGTGCCTCTGAATGGGGACCTGACAGGGTGGAAACCGATCTTCTTGTCTTGAAGTCTTCCTTGAGGGAAAGGATGAGTTTCACTGGAGTGAGGAAGAGGTAAGGAGGGCTTTTCTCCGTGGGGGTAGCATCTGCCTTCTGGGGTCGGTCTAAGGGAGGTGTGGGGAAGGGGCTGGCCTCACGGGCCTGCACCCTATGCTACCACACCGGCTTGCTCTCAGAAGGGCCCCACACTTGGTTTAATGCTCTGCTGTTGCTGCCTTGAAATTCTTACTAAGTTTTGAACTAATTATTATTTAGTTAATAAATAACAAATTATTTTCATTTTGTACCAGGCCCTGCAAATCATGCAGCTGGTCCTGCCTATGGAGATGGGACTGTAAAAGTAGATTTGGCTGGATTGTGAAGAGCTTTGCCCGTCAAGCTTGGGAACATCTGACTTTATTCCATAAGCAGTAGGGAGCCATGGAAAGTATGCTGACAGGGTTGGGAGAAAGGGGCACTGGAGGCTGTGAGACCAGGGAGGCCAGCAGTCCACCGAGGGAGGCTGATAACACCACGCTGGGATAGACACCGAGAGCTGCAGTTCCCACACCTGGTGGAGATAGGCCGGCTCTGGGCACTGGGAAGGAGGCCGAGAGCGGCCGTTGCAGGTGGCTGAGGCTTCTAGCTGAGCAGATCCTGCACATCAAGAATGCAGGAGAAAGAAGTCCCTCAGCCAGTGGCAGCGAGGCAGATGTTTTGCAGGAGTGGGGCAAGGCTCTTTCCAGAAAGACCCGGAAATCTCTGGTGGGACAGCTTGTAGAAACATGCACTGCAGCTGCTCAGCTACAGCAAATGACCTGCAGATCAAGGTTTTTGTCAGTATCGAGAGCTTCACTAGAACAAATATTCATCCAAAAATAAACTTCCCGTTCTTCCTGTTTTTATAACTTGCCTATTTCCTCTGAGTTTGAGGCTGGGCTCCAGTTCCATGGGTTATTAATCTTCAGAGGATCAAGACCTCTATAGAAGTATTTCCTGTACATGTTTATCTACCCAGCCCTAAATTATATTCTCCAAATGATAAGAGAACTTTTCCATACTCGTGTGTCAGACTTCTCCTTAGGGAGATTTCGATTAGGCACCACAGCAAGTAGGGCCAAACCAGAAAGCCTTATCTCAGAACATAGGGAACCCACGTAACGGTGGGGAGCGGCCTTTGGTGGGTTTTGATGGGCACTCAGCCTCCCTCCTCCATGTGAAAGGTAGCTTCTTTCTGGCCAGAGTTCTAAGGACATAAAGTAATAGCTGAAGAGGGCCCTATCTGAGGATATTTTAAATTCCCTGTTGAATACCACAGGGGATATTAGCTAAAGAAATTCTGCTCCTTTGAAGAGCTCAAAATACCCCTCATTGGACCATCACTTGTTCTTACAGCATCTTCCAACTAGAAACAGGGCCCCGGCCTCACAGACAAGGGAACTAGAGTGAACTTGGTGCTCATGACAGCACAGAGCAAGAGGGAAAAGCTCTGTTGAAGCTTGGGCCGAGTTCAGACCTGATAGACAAGTATGGTTAAGCAGGCGTGGGCGCTTTACTCATCGGCCCGGTCCACCTGCCTCTGGAGCCCTTCCTTGCTCTCCTACTTTTTGTGCTTACAGACGCCAAGCTAGCATGCCGGTGGTATTTTTAAAACGTAAGCCTTCTTGTATGACTCTTGCAGAGAGGCGGTGGTGACCGGGCTGCGTGGGTGGCGGCTTGTGCCGCAGCGGAACTTGGAGAAAGGCCAGCTGCCTTTTACTGAGGCCTTCCGAGGTGGGGCTGGGATGCCACATTTTTCAAACACACCACCGCAAGGCAGCACCCCTCCCCCTTAGAGATCCAGGTGACTCCACTGAGAATTACTGCGCCACACCGTGGCTTCTAGACCCACACTGTCAAGTATGTAGTCCTTGCCACCTGGGCTGTTGAACCTGGAAATGAGGCTTGTACGAACTGACTAAAAGTGCAAAATACACATTGGATTTTGAAGCCTTATTACAAAAAGAAAAAAAAGAATGTGAAGTATCTCATTAATGATTATTTTATTTTGGTTACTGTGGAAACAAATATTTTAGATATCTTGGTTTGTGTCAACTATGTTATAATTAATGACACCTGCTTTTTAATTACTCTTTAAATGTGACTACTAGAAAATTTTAAACTGTGTATGTGGCTCAGTTTCCATTTCTATGGGACAGTACCGCTAGTCTGTGCTGTGAGTTCAGCTGCCAGTTGTGGCTTTGAAACCAGTACATTCCCAGAGGCTCCTCTCCTTAGTGGTCTGGCTGAGGGGGGGTTACCCAGCCCTAACCCTAGACTGCCTAGGGTAGTGTGTGGGACAGCCTGCTTCCAGGCAAAAAGTTAATAATTTAATAAGCAGCAGCAAGAATTTCTAAAAATCCTTTCCAAAGCACCCCCCCTGGCTTTTTTTTCTTCTTCTTCTTCGTAGCCTTCTTCCTGGACCAGCCTTCTTCCTGGAAATCTTTTTTTAAATGCAGAACTCTTCCCTTCTGTCCCACATGGGACCTGTGGAGGTGATGGTGTCCAGAGGGGCTATTGTTTTATTTTATTTTCTTGTTTAAATTGTTCTTTTGCCCACAGGTCAGGCTGCTCCAGTAGCTGCCTTTTAACCCTTCCTCTGCAGGACCATCTCAGAAACCACCCAGCAAAGACTGGGAAGCCACTCTTTTAGACCAGTTCCCCCTCCCTTCTCCCTTTGGAGTGGTTACTCAAGCGCAGACATATATTGGGAAAACACAAGGTGGATGTGAAACCAAGGAAACTCCTGCTTTGAGAAGTACAGAAGTGCAGACCCACAACCAACCTCCTAATGTCAAGCTGGCATTTTAGGAAAAAGGTGTGTGTGGTGGGGGGAATTCCACTGGTGTCTGAAAGCCCCCAAGTAATTCCCTGTTGCAAGGAGGAGTCTCATGTTGACTTCAGAGGTCCAGGCAGAACCTGTTGAATTGCACAGTTCCCATTTGCTAGAGGATATTACACGGTGAGATCTCTCTGCTCAGGGACCGGGGCTGAGGGCTTCTGTCATCAGCCAGTGGAGCGGCCCTGCACCGAGGCACCTCCCTGCTTTTGCCACATTTTGCCCACCCTGCTGTCTGTCATGTACTGAACCTTTGCTGGAATAATTGCCATAGGTGTCAACATGTATTAAGGGCTTGCTGTATGAAGGTACTATGCAAAGTGCCTTTTGCTATGTGCAGCTAACTAGCATAACAAACCCCAAGATGCCCCAGAGGAGATACTCTTGTTTCCCTGTTTTGCAGATAGAGAAACTGCAGGTTAGAGAGATGAAATAAGTTGACCAAGCTAGAAATTGGTGGGCAGGGAACACAACTTGGGCCATGCTGCTTTAGAGCTGCCGAGTGTTTAACTGTTAAGGTGTCATTCTGCACTGCCTAGACCAGCCCATGTATGTTACCGTTCCATTCTGCATGAGCATTTGTCTATTATCAAGACATCTGCTGGTGCAGGCTGGGACACAACACCAAGGGAGGGTTAAATTCTGGGTTGCCAAACCAGCTGAGCTACGAGTTGAGGAGCACTGAGCGCCTCTGAGCTTTGCTGGGCTAACTTGGTGAGGTTTGGAAATGAGCAAAGGGGTAAGAAAGAGCCATGTGTCTGGAGTCAGGCTGCCTATTTGGTTTGACCTCTCAATGGCTTCATAGGTTGGGCTACTCCTTCTCTGGGCAGCAGTTTCCCCAGTTCTAAAATGGGGATCCTAAGAGCGCCTTCCTCAGAGAACTGCAATGAGAATTAAAGAGGACACATAAAGGCAAAGTGTACTTGGCATGTCAATGTCATTAATATCATTAATGCCATTTAATGCTCTTTGATGGAGCATAATCTATATAACATGTAATAGAAGATATAATCGTGGCTTGAATTTTTTGTTGTTTTAAGGCAAACACTTCAGAGCATGTACCTTTGCATCTGAACACATACGTCTGTATTTGAATGTTATATCTTTCAAAGCCATGACCTCACCTCAGGAGACTCCTCTCTCAACTTGATCTCACAGCCATTTACTGGAAACATTTTCAGAAGCCTTTGTGGAACTCTTTTCAGAAGAAAAAAAGAGAGAAAGTGGGGGCCATACTTGGCACTAGTAAGTATTTATCTTGTAAAGGTAGATTTTTAATGCCCTGTGCTTCTTCTTCTTGTCGTTTTAGTGACAGCTATATTGTGCGTGTCAAGGCTGTGGTTATGACCAGAGATGACTCCAGCGGGGGATGGTTCCCACAGGAAGGAGGCGGGATCAGTCGCGTCGGGGTCTGTAAGGTCATGCACCCCGAAGGCAATGGACGAAGCGGCTTTCTCATCCATGGTGAACGACAGAAAGACAAACTGGTAATGGCAGACATACAACTCGTGGGTTAAATTAGTAACCAGCCTGTGTGTTTCCATCCTTCAGGTGGTATTGGAATGCTATGTAAGAAAGGACTTGGTCTACACCAAAGCCAATCCAACGTTTCATCACTGGAAGGTCGATAATAGGAAGTTTGGACTTACTTTCCAAAGCCCTGCTGATGCCCGAGCCTTTGACAGGGGAGTAAGGAAAGCAATCGAAGACCTTATAGAAGGTATTGAACTTGTCGCTGCATTCTTAGTGGGAAAACACTTTTTATTACATTTTTGTCTTTTTAGGTTCAACAACGTCATCTTCCACCATCCATAATGAAGCTGAGCTTGGCGATGATGACGTTTTTACAGTAAGTTTCCTTTGTCCTTTGCTTTCCAGATTAAATTGACTCTTGGTTACCTCCCTCTACACAGACAGCTACAGACAGTTCTTCTAATTCCTCTCAGAAGAGAGAGCAACCTACTCGGACAATCTCCTCTCCCACATCCTGTGAGCACCGGAGGATTTATACCCTGGGCCACCTCCACGACTCATACCCCACAGACCACTATCACCTCGATCAGGTGAGCAGCAGCCCTGTTCCTCTGAGGGCATCTGTAAAATAATGTCTCCTCTCCTACGGGACAGCCGATGCCAAGGCCCTACCGCCAGGTGAGCTTCCCGGACGACGACGAGGAGATCGTGCGCATCAACCCCCGGGAGAAGATCTGGATGACGGGGTACGAGGATTACCGGCACGCACCCGTCAGGGGCAAGTACCCGGACCCCTCGGAGGACGCGGACTCCTCCTACGTGCGCTTCGCCAAGGGCGAGGTCCCCAAGCATGACTACAACTACCCCTACGTGGACTCCTCAGACTTTGGCCTAGGCGAGGACCCCAAAGGCCGCGGGGGCAGCGTGATCAAGACGCAGCCCTCCCGGGGCAAGTCGCGGCGGCGGAAGGAGGACGGAGAGCGCTCGCGGTGCGTGTACTGCAGGGACATGTTCAACCACGAGGAGAACCGCCGGGGCCACTGCCAGGACGCGCCCGACTCCGTGAGAACTTGCATCCGCCGGGTGAGCTGCATGTGGTGCGCGGACAGCATGCTCTATCACTGTATGTCGGACCCCGAGGGAGACTATACAGACCCTTGCTCGTGCGATACTAGCGACGAGAAGTTTTGCCTCCGGTGGATGGCTCTTATTGCCTTGTCTTTCCTGGCCCCCTGTATGTGCTGTTACCTGCCCCTTCGGGCCTGCTACCACTGCGGAGTGATGTGCAGGTGCTGTGGCGGGAAGCACAAAGCGGCCGCGTGACTCAGTTTCCCTCCCTTCTCCCTCCATCCGCAGCCACAGGGGAACTCGTCTCTTACATACTCTCATCTTCTCCCCCGCTCCCTTCCACTCCAAGGAGCGAGGAGGGCAAGCGGCCTCCCAGCTCCCTGGTACCTCGAGGCACCATTCCAGCCAGGGACGCTGCCGGGTAGACTCTCCACTCCCCCTGCCGCCCACACTGCAGCAGCCACATCCATACACACACGCTCGCACAGTGTTCTGAGGAAGGAACCTTCGCCACAGACTCCTGTACTATTAACAATCTGTAACCAAGCTAACTGTCTCATCCATGTGTTGATTTCCTGTTTCCTCCTCCCCCGCCTCTTCCAGTTCAAAGGAGTCTGCAATTGGAACTGCTGATTTTCGGTGGGTTTTGTAGTTGATTTTTCCAAGAGCGTCGAAGACTCTCTTTCTCTTGGTTCACCTTGCCTGTCGCTAGCAAGCATCTGGTTCAGCGGAAATGGGATGTGAGAATGATGAAACCCGACAGAAGTATCTCAGCCTGCAGTCAGTTATTATGTATAGGAGGTGAGCTAGTTAACAAACTTGTACCACAAAACAATATCGCTTTAACTTTTCTAAAGCCAAATTTCCCATGTAAGCTGCAGTTTCTATCTTTAGCCCATCATCATTTTCTGCCCCCCCAAAATCTGTTGAAATGATTCACTGATGCAAAACATTCACCCGTAATAGACTGAGAATTGAGCCTTAACTTCAGATTAACTTGTGAGAATCAGGAAAATTCCTTCAACTGCATTGCATCCTCTTGGACCAGGGCTAGAATGGGGATTTCAGGTTTCTATGAGCCTCCCCATTACCCCTAAAGTAGAACATTTTTTAAATTGTGTTGCCACCACTTCTAAAAATTTAGCAATATTAGAATAGGATACTAGTGAAGTAAGAAATTTTGCTTGTTGTTTTGCAAACCAAATAGTTTCCTCAAACACAAATCAGTGTTCCCACGAACAAGTTCCAGTTGAGAAACACTAAGGTTATGGTGAATAAAACCATAGGGAGCTTCTTCCCCCCAACCCCTGGCTATTTTATATTAATGGGGAGAGGGGATTTTTAAATGTCATAAATTTGAAGAGTGGTGGGTTGCATTTTCTTCATGGGTTTATGTTTTCGTTTCATTTTGGACTCAATTTCACATCACCAAATTCCTCATTTATACTTGGGGAAAAAACAAGGCCATATGTAAAAACCCTTCCAATGCCTAAGTGTCTTTCTCCTGCAACTCCAAACCCAGACTCGCCACTTTGGGTGCACAGGTGGTTAGGTCAGCCAACTGGTTCTGCCTGTCGCCTTGCCACGGAGGAGGCTTCTAATTAGCTGGAAAAGAGTATTTTTCTAATACGTTGCAAGGATTAGCCAAATCTTCTTATTGAAGAAAGAAGAAAAGTGAAGAGTGGTTACCTATACCTAGCATAGTACAATCAGAACCTCGTGGAGACCACCGGGGACAGGCTTGCGGACGCCGGCTGTTCTTCCCGCCACGATCTTTCTGTGGTAGCGGCCAGCAGAAGACATGGCCTGCTCCCCACTCCCTTTCCCCACTCCTTCTTTATTGCACACAGGACACCAGTCTTCAAGGAAAGGGACTTTTTTCCAGTCTGCCAATCATATTGGGAAAGTGCTAGCTGTGCTCACCTTCATGGGGCTGTTTCCAGCTCGTCCACAAGCTCATCGATTTTCTTTAGTAGATTACCGGTGTAAATACCCAGTGTGCTTATGAGTCAGTTAGTAGACGTCTTCATTCATTGGAGTAACTGGTTTAGGCTTTCCAGTTTGGAAAAGGAGCAGAGAGCTGTCCATCTGGATTGATGGAAGAAAAGAGAACCTCATCCATGCCTGGAGAACATCTAGAAAACCTTCAGCCAGCCTCCAGTGCTGTCGAGAGACCACCTTCCCCCGACCCGGAGGCACTTCCTTGGGGTCTTTCTCTAGGGTCTCTTCTCTACAAAGCACAACACTAATGTTCGTTTCCTTAGACCTCAGTTCAAGTGCCCCTATTTATTTCAATAAGAACGCACATATCCCAGCTGTTTTTTGTTTGTCACCTCTATTTAGTTGTTACCTGTTTCTCTCTTCTTTCACCCCTTGTCCTTTTCCACCCTTTTAAGAGTTACGCTAGCAGATCTTACTCCACGTATACTTTTTGGTTTGTGAAGGCATCGGTTAAGGGCACAAAGACAGCCATGGGGACATTTATGTAAATACGTCTCTAATTGCCACACTGCAGCTGAACAGTGTGTAGTATTTTCCCAGTCAGCTTTGCCATACTGACGTCAATCATTTGAGAGAAATTATTCAGATTTTATTTTTGTATCTGTGGTAACAAAACATTAACCAAAAGATTTTCTGTCCAGAAGCCTCCCCGACCCCCCAAGCTATTTGCTCACATTAACAAATTAAAGTGCCTGAAGCATAATTCATTCTTTACCTGTATACTAAAAACCCTGTTGTATTGATTTTTTTATAATAAGCCTTTTTACCTCTGTGTAAAAAATATATATACAAGTGTATGATGTACATTTTAGTTCTTAACTTTTTTTTATGGTTTCTAATATGTATGACCAATGTAGCCATTGCTTTAAAATGTACCGTGTAAATATAAACACATCCTATCAGATCGCTGGCTTTGGGGTATTTGTCTGGCAGGAG